ACACCCCATCCCTTCCAGCTCCCACTTAGTTCAAGCACCCAGAACAGCAGCAGCTGCACTTGGGGTGAATTGCAGAGCCCAGTACTCTGGGGAGAGGAAGTATCATTCATTTCCAACAGAAGCAAAGTGTTCCTCACCCTGTCTGCTCTATGTCAAACCAGATGCCGTGGTCTGGCCCCACCGACATGCCTGGGCAGGGGACGTGTGGGTATATCATCGTCTCCCATGGGAAACAGACCGTTTGCGTCTCTTGGCATTGCCTTTGGACCAGTGTAGAGGGCTCTCTCTAGGGGAAGTGCTTTTGAAAAACCCATTCCATCTCTTAGGATTGACCACGATCCCCATGCAGTCTGGCCGTGAGAAGGCCAGGAGAGCACATGAGCCTTGGACGGGCCTCCCTTGATGTGGTGGCTGCAAGAGTCACTTTGCATAGGATGGACATATAACCCCATTCCCGAAAGAAGCTTACTGCCTCTGCTTCCAGAGATCTTCCATTAGAAGCCTTCTTCAAGGATGGAATTCTGACCATTTCTCATAAAGATGCCAGACTATGCAAGAATGCTGGAACTCAGATTCCAACATGTATCCCGAAGCCCAATTTCCATGATCCAGAAGAACCAAATTTTGCCCATGTCTATTCAGCTTATATATATATATATATATAATATTTATCAGGGAAAGCAGGGCAATAGAAAAAAATCAGCTCAATAAAGGGGTTGAGCTAAAAACATGAGTTTTCCTCTGTGGCATTTTGCTTAGGTATGTTTGACATAGGTATAGTCTGTATGGATTCATTCTGATTCCACCAGGAGGCAAGAGATTTTGTTAATATTCATTTGGGGAGGAGAGAGGAAAGAGAAAAAGAAAACATGGGATAAAGGAGAGATTGTTAGAAAAGGTAATCTGGTTATTTATTTATAGTTTACTTAGCCAAAGGGACCTTAAAATGCTTTGATAAGAATGGCCAAAGTTTCTTCAAAGATTAACTGGCATTCTTTAAAAAGGCATCAGTTTTCTTTTGCACAGGTGTTTGGAGAGCCCGGACTGGATGCCCACTAGAATCCTGTGCTGGTTTGTAGATTTCCTTAAGACCTTAAGACATGCAAACTTGTACCAACTTGTTTTTGACTGACAGTGAACAGTGAGAGAGTTTTCTTCATTTTGAGGAACCCTAAACACCTATCTTTCCCAAGGCAACCTGTCTGGACTGAGCATTTCTCTGACTTGACATAACTTCCCATCCAGCCAGGAGTCTGCACTCTTCAGTCTTTGCAGGTAAGAGGTACACGGCGCTTATGTTAACTCTGTTCTTGGCTTATTCATTTTCTCCATATTCCAGATAACTTTTAAGTGGTGAAGAGTATAAATCGTGGTTTTCCAAGTGTAGTCTAAGGTCTAACAGCATCGGGGATATCTGGGAAATTATCAGAACTACAGACCCTCTGGCTGCACCCCAAACCTGCTGAATCGGAAATTCTGAGGTAGGACCCAGTCATTTGCATTTTTATCAACCTCTATGAATCCATGTGTCCCTCTTTCTTTCAGGCAGTAGCAGAATCCCATGGTAGCCAGGTGGGTGAAGGGGAGCGAGGACGTTCTACCTGCCTTGAAGAAGACACCTGACCTGCGGAGTGAGTGACCAGGTAGTAGACGGTTCTGAGGGCATCACACACTTCGATAATGAAACATCTTTGTCATTTCTCTAAGTGTTTCCAGAGCCTGGCAATGGATGCCATTCACATCGGCATGTCCAGCACCCCCCTGGTGAAGCACACTGCTGGGGCTGGGCTCAAGGCCAACAGACCCCGCGTCATGTCCAAGAGTGGGCACAGCAACGTGAGAATTGACAAAGTGGATGGCATATACCTACTCTACCTGCAAGACCTGTGGACCACAGTTATCGACATGAAGTGGAGATACAAACTCACCCTGTTCGCTGCCACTTTTGTGATGACCTGGTTCCTTTTTGGAGTCATCTACTATGCCATCGCGTTTATTCATGGGGACTTAGAACCCGGTGAGCCCATTTCAAATCATACCCCCTGCATCATGAAAGTGGACTCTCTCACTGGGGCGTTTCTCTTTTCCCTGGAATCCCAGACAACCATTGGCTATGGAGTCCGTTCCATCACAGAGGAATGTCCTCATGCCATCTTCCTGTTGGTTGCTCAGTTGGTCATCACGACCTTGATTGAGATCTTCATCACCGGAACCTTCCTGGCCAAAATCGCCAGACCCAAAAAGCGGGCTGAGACCATCAAGTTCAGCCACTGTGCAGTCATCACCAAGCAGAATGGGAAGCTGTGCTTGGTGATTCAGGTAGCCAATATGAGGAAGAGCCTCTTGATTCAGTGCCAGCTCTCTGGCAAGCTCCTGCAGACCCACGTCACCAAGGAGGGGGAGCGGATTCTCCTCAACCAAGCCACTGTCAAATTCCACGTGGACTCCTCCTCTGAGAGCCCCTTCCTCATTCTGCCCATGACATTCTACCATGTGCTGGATGAGACGAGCCCCCTGAGAGACCTCACACCCCAAAACCTAAAGGAGAAGGAGTTTGAGCTTGTGGTCCTCCTCAATGCCACTGTGGAATCCACCAGCGCTGTCTGCCAGAGCCGAACATCTTATATCCCAGAGGAAATCTACTGGGGTTTTGAGTTTGTGCCTGTGGTATCTCTCTCCAAAAATGGAAAATATGTGGCTGATTTCAGTCAGTTTGAACAGATTCGGAAAAGCCCAGATTGCACATTTTACTGTGCAGATTCTGAGAAACAGCAACTCGAGGAGAAGTACAGGCAGGAGGATCAGAGGGAAAGAGAACTGAGGACACTTTTATTACAACAGAGCAATGTCTGATCACAGGGGCGCCATCCAGGTTTAACCCTGCAAGCTGTTTCCACATCAGAACTCCCTTCAAACACAAAGATTGCTGTGAAAACGAAAATGTGTAGACGCACTCTCAAAAACTGCACGGACATACAAAATCAATCTTTTCCTTTGATCTTGTGGCTAAACCAGCATTTCTGTGTTTGAGAGATTTCCTGTTAGGTGCTTCGTCTGAAAGTGAACTCTCATAATTCAAATTGTATAAAATAAAGCTACATTTCTAAGAGCTTGGTGTAGGGCAATTGGAATAATGTCCTGTTAGATAAACAGACATTTAGCAATCCTGACATTAAAAGGAAATGTATTTCTATACAAGATTATTAGCTGTAATACAAGATATTTATTTAACCAATGACCTTATGGCTGAGAGTTGAATTGTGGTTCAGTATTCATTGATCTCACTGCTTTAAAACATGCTCTTTTTGTTCAAGCAGGAAAAATATTATATCTAATTATGTCTATGTGGTAATACCTAAAAAGAGGTAGAGAGACTCTATGTTCACAAAATATAGTAATTTCATTTTTACCTTTCTTCAGTGGACTGAATTGTATGGAAGGAAATTGATCAGATCTGTAATTCACAACTGTGGAAACCTACACAAATGGGGCTGATGCCATTGTTTCCTCTATTTTATTTTATTTATTTTTGAATCCACTATCTCTTTCCATTCAAAATATTTCCATTCAAAATGTGGTTCACAGACCCGCCACATCAGCACCATCCGAGAGCTTATTAGTAATGTGTAGATTCTCATGTCCCAGCCAGACTTACAGAATTGGGGTCTGTATCTTAACAAGAACCCCAGATGATTTGTGTACAAATGAAAGTTCGAAAGCTGTGCTCTGGACAGTGTTCTCAAAGCAACTTTCTGAAGCCGTGTGGAAAACTGACTCTGTGTGGGTCCCGTATCCCTGTGGCATCCAGACCTGGCCTCTCTTCATTTCATTATTATTGGCCAATATTTCTTTCAGCCATTTCATTTCTTATCTATTAAAATGGCTTGCCCATAAAGGAACTGCATAGGATTATCCCCTGACATTCCAAGAGCAAAATAAAGCTCTTGAGAGTAATTGTTGTCTCAGTCATGCTTGCTGATTACAGTTAGCACAAAAGAAAAATTCAGCTGCCTGACAATACAGGAAATGTTCTCAGATGCTGATGTTTGTAAGGTCCGGTGGGGCCATGAGGAAGAAGAGGAGCTGAAGGTAAGAAACTCATAAACAAGATGACTCTTTGATGCATGAACAAGATTTGAAAATCTCAAGCCTGTAAAGAATACCCCTGCTATTTAAATAAAGCTCATACCAAGAGGTAACATTTTGCCCCGGGCCAAATTCAGGGGTCTAGTGCCCTGCATTCCTTTGAGGCAAAAAATAAATGGGCTATGACTGGTTAAATGTCCAAAAGGTGAATTCTCATTTCATTCAAACAAAGACAGATTTGCGCATTCACTCAAGCAGAATGTGGCCATGAATATTCAGCCCCTGCATACATACAAAGATGTACGCATGATTCCCCCCACCAAGCACACACACAGTCACACACGCACACACACACACATGCACACACGCGCGTGCACACACGCACACATGCACACACACATACGCACACGTAAACACATGCACACATGCACACACGCGCACACATGCACACACGCACACACTTGCACAGGCCCTGGCTCTTCAAGCATAATCATGGTAGTCATCAGTGAAAGACATTTGAGGTTAAGACAGCAAGTCCTTGACAAATATGTTCATGTCTATTTGGTTCTAGTTCTATAAAAATATGAACATTGGGACTCAGAGAAAATGGGGAAAATAAAGTGGATTCAGGTTATCAGTGAAATGATGGTATAGATTACAGCAAATCTGGATATATATTGATGTTACTGCATTTGCAAATGTCCTCCCATTAAACAGAAAATGTGGCTAAAATCCCTGGCCTGGAACTGAACTAGTTTAAGGCAGGTGTAAGAATAGTGGGAGGAAAGTTTGTGAAAGTTTAAAGAATGCCCTCAATCCATGAACGAGAGGGAGGATGTTGTCTTTAATTATTTAGAAGGTTTTTTTTTCCTTGTCTGTTGATAATTTTATGGAAGGTTGCTTTAGATCTCCATTCCTTAAAAAAATATTACATGTCAGTGTAGTTAGATATTATCTCTTTTAGTTATTATACTTGCTATTTTTACTGTATAGTGTGGTATAATCAACAAAAAATAATGCCACGGGCATGTTTACACCTTTTCTGTTGCACTATTAAATTCTTTTCACAGTATTCATATCAATGCTAATTTGAATGTGATGCCAATTAAAAATCTTGTTCATTTATATTGTATATGGTACAAGGACGTAGCATAAGATCCAAAAAAAATTTTGTATTGTCATTTAGCATATCAATTTCAGCCAAATTTGGAAGACTTGATCATCTTATCTTTTGCTCTACACACTCAAAACAAATATTGCAGCAGAAATATCACCTTAAAAATATCTTATTTTATATTTAGATAATATTGAAATCACAGTCTATTAAAATTGGAAATTTAATTCAAATAAAAATCAAACAAAATAGTTGTTTCAATTTATCTAAATATCTGGTCTTAAGAGTGCCTTAAGAGTGTCTCGTTTTTAAGAGTGTCTTAAAAACCAATATATGTATAAGTCAACAAATCATATAATATTCAATAAATAGCTCTGAAGTTGTATCTGATTTGAAACTTACCATTTTCCTGGAACCTTAACTATTATTACTTTGTACGTAATACTTTCATGTTACTATGCTAACAAAGGATTTAGGTAGCCAACTTAATTTATTATATCTGGTCGGTCTTCTGCTTGAAACAGATTCACACTCAACACCCAACTAAGGAGGAGCCAAAGTAGTGGAGTATTCCTGACCCAAAAAGGCTTTTGAATTTTGAAACATTTCTAATGTGTTAGGTTTTCTCAATGAGACCATTAAAAAACGTTGTGTTCCATTTGAGAAACCAGAGTCAACAGCAGTAAATCAGTGTGCCCCACAAGCCACGTCTTATTCAGCAATAAAATAGTGCTCACATGGTGCCTGGCAGACAGTGGCTCTGGACAGCAAAGCACTGAGTCACCCAACCCCACTCCTTTGGGATGGGGTTGGGAGTCATGCATTGGCTCCCTTTTTCATCCTGGGGAAATTACAACACAACGCAGAGTGTCCAGAAATCTAAAGAGCTGGTTTAAGGTGAAAAAAATGCCATGAATGAATGAACCAGATGTTTAATAAATCAAAACAACTATTTTGTTGGATTTTTATTTGAATTAAATTTCCCAATTTTTAATAGACTGTGATTTCAATATTATCGAAATGTAAACAAAGATATATTTTTAAGGTGGCATTTCTACTCCAGCATGAAAAAAATAGTGGCATTTGCACTCTAGCATTATTCTGTCTCCCTTATTTGAGTCTTCAATATATATGCCCAGCTGGAGGGAGAAGAAGAGAAAAATGAAAGCACTAGGCCTTTGACTAGGTTTGGTTCTATATGCTGTCATGATGTTCAAAATGTCAGACATTTGACCACATGGCACAGTGAATACTCTCACGCTCTCAATTTTGGCTTTCATTCTTGCTAGACTTTTCTTCTATTAAATTTCTGAAATAACTAGTTTTTTTTTTTTGAACTTGAAAATCAGCTTTTTATTTTTTTTAATTTTATTATTATTATACTTTAAGTTTTAGGGTACATGTGCACAACGTGCAGGTTTGTTACATATGTATACATGTGCCATGTTGGTGTGCTGCACCCATTAACTCGTCATTTAGCATTAGGTATATCTCCTAATGCTATCCCTCCCCCCTCCCCCCACCCCACAACAGTCCCCGGTGTGTGATGTTCCCCTTCCTGTGTCCATGTGTTCTCATTGTTCAATTTCCACCTATGAGTGAGAACATGCGGTGTTTGGTTTTCTGTCCTTGAGATAGTTTGCTGAGAATGATGGTTTCCAGTTTCATCCAATAACTAGTTTTATCATAGCTTTCCATGATGTAATTTTTTAAGCGAAAGGTACTAACATTTCCAGTCTTGATTTCCAAGTTTTGTGGTGTGCACTCGAAATCTAGTCTCTGATTGTTAAACTCTGGGTAGGTACAAGAGGCTCTTAATTTTCTTCCTCCCAGGAGGACTTACTTACACTTAAAGGTCAAAAGCTTAACATTCACTTCTAAATGGTTAACTGCATACACTTTACCCTTTGTAAACTTCAATTTATCTTTTTTTTTTTTTTTTTTTTTTTTTTTTTTTGATACTGGGTCTCGCTCTGTCGCCCAGGCTGCTAGAGTGCAGTGGCGCGATTTCGGCTCACTGCAAGTCCGCTTCCAGGTTCACGCCATTCTCTCCCTCAGCCTCCCGAGTAGCTGGGACTACAGGCGCTCGCCACCATGCCCGGCTAATTTTGTTTTTGTGTTTTTAGTAGAGACGGGGTTTCACCGTGTTAACCAGGATGGTCTCGATCTCATGACCTCGTGATCTGCCCGCCTACAAGCCAGGTGTGGTGGTGCGTGCCTGTAATCCCAGCTACTCAGGAGACTGAGGCAGGAGATTCGCTTGAACCCGGGAGGTGGACGTTGCAGTGAGCTAAGATCGCGCCACTGCACTCCAGCCTGGGCAACAAAAGTAAAACTCCGTCTCAAAAAAAAAAAAAAAAAGAAAAAGAAAAAGAAAAGAAAAGAAAATAAACGTGGCAAAACTAGACCTTCAGACACTTCACTTCACTTAACCCTATGGCCCTCCTTATCTTGCACCCAATTTCTTTTCAACATCATACATGCTTGGTTGACTGTTTCTTCATATTTGCTGTTCATTCTATAAAGTCAAATAGATTGGTGGGTTAAAAAATAATCAATTCAAATTCAAATTAGGAATTTATGGACATTCAGATATCCACATATTTGAGGGCAGGAATTTTTACTTTTCAATTGGTATGTTGGCAGTGTGTAAAAATAGAAGACCAAGAGAAGGCGGTTGATTGGAGTTGATACTTAATAGCTAATAAAAATTACAAGAAAGGATGGTGGAAGTCAAAGGACAGAACTGATACACGAGTATAAAAGCCAACGATGTCATATATGTAGGCAAAGTCTTTGTAATCTGAATATAATGCCAGAGAGCTAGGGCTGCCAGGCACTCTGTATGTGCAGAATATGTCCTATATGGAGTAATTTTTTATTTGTGTAGACTTTTTTAGGATACCTTAAATGTCTTACATGCAACCTTTTTTTCCCCATATATTACAAAATTGCCTTGGAAATTAGACAAATCTTCAAACTTAACTGAAACTCCTGTCCTGAATAGTTATTTGCCAAATCTGACAAATTTACAAAGAGTGTTCACATAATCCCAAACTATGCCCATTTCTACAAGAGAAATACATGCCTCTTTATTTGGAGTTTATGATATTCATACAACTAGTAGTAGAGTCAGGGAGTATTCCAGAAACATATTTCCCTGGCTTGCCCAATTATCAAGGGAAAATTTCAGCTGAACACGGGGAACCCAGTCTTTGACACTCCTGTGTGCAGTGTGGAGCAGCGTGCACTGTCTGAGTCTCCATAGTGAGGAATGGTCTTCCCTGGGGCATCACCCTAGAAGGATGGGCTCAAAGTCGCCCTCCACGTGGGTGCACAGGAGCCCAGATTCTCAAGCCCCAGTTGCAGAATTAGGCTGATGGTTTTACAAAAGAGTCCTCCTAAAAGTCCATCACTAAGTTTTGTTTGGTTAGCAACCCTTGCCACATGATGTAGTACTTAGCTATAATTTTATTTTTATTCAAGGCCAAATCTTATCTGGTGTCCATGCCTTCCCACCTACTTAAAATTTCAAATTTCACCCTCAAAAATATTTCAGTAAATAAAAGTTAGATCTACTCAAAATTAGACTCCAAGGGAATTACTATAGTTGATTATAGAGTATCTATTTCCTTAAAAAAAAAAAACCATAAGTTGTTGACTCTGAGCTAGGAAATGCGTGATCTCTCAGCTGACTTACTTTATGCAAATTTACTTAATATTATAGAAGAGTAAAGAGCTTCCAAGAAGGTGATTGGAGGGAAGTTCAAAGGGAAGATTTTTTTCATTCACTGTAGTTTTAGCTGTATTCTTTCATCTGCAATCAAATCTCAGGATTAAGGATGTCGTATTACATCAAATCATTACAGGAAGTATGACTGTATCAGCGGCTTTTTACAAAAACAAACCTCCAGATCACAAAAGGAAGCTGTGTTTGTGTACTGACACGAAGTGTTACGTAGCAGCCAGGAGAGGAAGGATAGCAGCCGACTTGGATCCATTTTTGAGGAATTATTTCTGTAAGGTGTCATGGAATTGTAAGTTACAAAAATAAGGCTTTTGTAAACAGAATCTCCATTCCAGAAGGACGGACTCCAAAATGCTACTTAATGAAATTCATGGGAATGTTATGGTGATGGAAATCCCAAATGACATGTAGATTTTATATGCAAACAATCCCACTGCTTGTAACTCCTGGCAGTGTGTACTTACCAAAATCTTGATCACACTTAGGTCTCTTGCTATATATAGAACCACATCTGATCCTTATACAGTGTTGCAAGATATATGTCCTTGCTTTCCCATGGTTCTTAAGTGAGTCTTAAGCTTGGATTTGCTCCAGCAGAATGGTGGTTTGTGTTTCTCAAGGCTGAGCTACTATTTGGTGCATGTCGGAAATCTCACACTAACTGTGGATACTCTGTCATCACTGAACCCAATCATACAATGACCAGACAGCTTTAAATACCTACTTTTGTATGCTATGAATTCATCCGTTTACTTGTCAAATCCTTTATTTCCATATGTGTCTCCATCACCTTTTTTTTCTCTCCGGATAAATGGAATTACTGTAACTTGTGAAACAATGGCAAACACTATAAAGCTAATTTTACAGTCTTGAGTTTCTTTTTGTTTCACTGGAATGGTAATGGT